GGTCAGCCTGAGATTGGGTGTTTTGGCGTTTGGGAGCTGTCCACCTCCCACTCCTCTCCCAACCCCAACAGGAAGGTCTCAGTAGCTGAGGAGAGCATTGAAAAGGCACATGTCAGTGTTCACAGATGTCCACCCGCTTGTGGCCACGGGGTCACACCCGCCCCAGGACTTAGTCTGGCTGTCCCAGCTCCCACGGCCCTGCCTGGGAATGAATTTCCTTCCTGTGGTTTCCCAGTGTGTTGGGCAGGAGATGGGGGTGGGGTAGGACTATTGTGGGAGTGGCTGAGGACCTCTTTATACGGGGTGATTGGGGGACACTGGAGCTTATATGGAGCTCCTTCCCCACTTGCCCCAGCATAGGCATTTGGACCTTTGGGTCTCAGTGATTATATTCTCTTTGTTGTAACTCCCCTGCCCCCGCCAACACACCCTGTATGTTTGCATATGTGTGTATATGTATGTGTGTGCATGTACATTTGTAAAGGGAGAGGTCTCTGGTCTCTCTGGGGGGAAGGGGGGGAGGGGGGAAGGGAGGAAGGGAGGAGCTTTTACTCACCCCTGTAGGGACCCAAAAGGTTGAGTTTTTTACCTGAGATCACACAGCAAATCTGTGTCAGAGCTTTCGTCTTTCCACTCTTTTAGGCACAACTTCATAGTAGGGAGGGATTCTGGGAAGGGAGACATACAGTCCGTGTTCATGGAAGCCCCAGTCCAAGGGAAGAAGCAGGACCCAGAGAGCCTCATGATCCTTGTGTTGGGGGATGGGCATGGGGAATTGGCTAGAGCTTCTGTCTGCTGTACTCAATGCCTGAAAGATTGGTGGAGGACTTGGAGGGGTGGCAGGTGCTGTCCGTGTCCACCCCACTCTGTGCTTGGTGCCCCTGGGCTGGAGGGCCTGGGCATCCTGGCTCTGCCCCCTTGGCTCCTGGTTCTTCTCATAGGCTGGGAGATATGATAGTCTTTCTGGCTGCTGTTATATAATCTCTCTGTAGCAGGGTTTTTTTTTTTTTTTTTTTTTTTTTTAATCTTTCCTGGGAGATGTGATAGGGAAGAGAAGCCAGAGGGAGACTCTTCAGGTTGGGGGGAGCTAAAGGAGCAGTAGTAAGGAAGCTTGGAGTGGGAGGTGCCTTGGCCCCCGAGGAGGCCTTGGGGATAGGCCCTCATTGATTATGGCCCAGCCCCTCAGACCCTTCTCCTCTACCGTGCCCTCAGAGGGTCCCTCTGCTGTGGTCGTCCCTGGCTCTTATACCCCCAGAGAGGCCTGGACCTCTCCCCATTTTGTCAACTTTCTCTTCCTGACCAGCTGGGCCCCCTGCTCTCCCTGGTTGGCACTGGATCCAGAATCTCAGGACTTACGCTGGCCTGGTGTGGGCCCTTGGTTGGACACTTTGCCACACACCTGAGTACCTTTATGGGGACAAGGGAAGTCCAGGAGCAAGTGGGTGGGCCCAACATTTCCCTAGTTCTATTTGAGTCAGGCCCCCTGCTTCTTTGCCCCTCTAGTCGAGAGAGTGGTGGCCTTACTGGAAAAGAGGAGTTGAGGGCCTTGACTTAATACAGGCCTTGACCTCTTGGACACAGGTCATCGTTGGTGTTCATCAGGTTCTATAAGTGGGTATGAGGATCCGATGTGAGCCTGGAACCCATCATCAAGGGTCAGGTTCTGAGTCTCATGGCACTGTGGTGCTGGGATTCTCCCCATCCCACGGGACCATGGCTGGGACTCTCGAGGCTCTCTCAGGCCAGCTGGTTTGAGGCAACTATCTCTTTTTTATAGAGAAGGAGGAAATGGTGGCAGGCCGGCACAACCTCAGCATCACTGTAATTGCTGGTGGCTTTTATGAGCCAGTCATGGGGCCGGAGTCCGGCCAACTGTCTGTCCTTCTGTCCCAGTTTGGTGACTTACTCATGGAGGGAGGGGCGGTTAGGTACTAGAAGCTGTGTTCTAGAAGCTGGACGTCTGACTGTATTGTGGTCGATGTCACTCTGTCTATCCATGATCACAGCAGGTAGGATGGAGCTTAGACTTCAGGAAGAACTTCCCAGTGGGGAAGCTGGGGGGGAGAGAGATGGCTCTAATTTTGCATAGGAAAGGAGGGGAACTCAAAGCACTTTCTTTTCCAGTGGCTCTCCCGAAAGGAAAGGCCTTGACCTTTGGCTTGGTGGGGTCGGTGCTATTTGGATCTCGGAATATTTATCTTCTTTTTCCTCTCCCTGCTTATGGCTGAAAGTATTCTGAGGCGTTTGTCCTGGAGCTGTGGGAGAAATAGCCATTAGGCCCCTTTCCCCCAGTAGTGGGAGCTAGATAAGGGTCTCATGTAGACAGGCATGCCCAATGCAGTCCACAGCATTTAGTGGTACACATGCAGGAAAGTGTGCAACACATACACACTGGTATGTAGACACCCACAGAGCAGCTGCTGCACTGCGGGAGGTGGGGGGTAGTGAATGGCAAAGATGATTAAAGGATTGGAGAGTTGGGATGGGGTTGAGGGGACCGGAGGCAAGAAGGCGAAGGGCATAGCAAGAACTTTGAAGAGAGAAGGGCTGACTGGAGCAGGAGGGATTAAGGTTAGACCACAGATGGGCAGGCAGAGCCCTGTCTGCAAAATAAAGAGCATGGCTTGTGAGTCAAGGAGCCTTGGCTGACTTCCATCCCTGCCCCTTACCCCTCCCCCACGTGCCCCTCTCTGTGTTCCTGGCACAGCCTGCCTCTGCCCCTCACACTGACCGTGTGTCCCCGGGTCCCTCCTCTTGGGCCCCAGCTTTCCAGATGTACAGAGTTTCGCCTTTCGGTGATTAACACCTGGGTGTTTTGGTGGTTTGTCGCTGGTCTCTGTTGCCCTCCCCGCTCACCCTGATGAGCAAGGCCACTGTGAGGCATCAAGACTACATCTAAGCCATCAGGCATCTGGGGGTAGATCCTTGGCCTAGGTGATCCCCAAGGCCCTCTTCATCTGACATTTTCCTTTTCCTGAGGCTGAGGCTACAAGCCTCTCTTTCCTGAGAGCCAAGTTATGCTTCTGGTTAGTCCTGGCTGGTGTGGAGACAGGGGAATGCATTCATTGATTCTGCACAGGACCCTGATAGCCAAGGGGGCGGGAGGCACTTGTGCCTGTCTGACTTCTTTTCTTTCTGCTGTAGGCTGGGAGGGGAGGGACATGTCCGAAGCTCTGGCCTGTCGCTGGCCACACCCAGGTGGGACCATATTTACTCATTTAAACTTACCCTCTGAGATTAAAGGAGAGATCCTGCCCTGCAGGACGGGGCAATGGAAAGGAGGCCCACGGAGACCTGAGAGGAGGAGGAGAAATTGAAGGGAAGAGAAAACCAGGATTCCTCAGCAGAGGGCAGAGAATCAGCCTTTGGTGGCAAGGTGAGGAGGGTATTGTTTTGACTTGAGTGTCACTCAGAGACCTCTCATGACCCTCCCTTTCCAGGAGGCTGTGCAGAAGGTATCCTGCAGACCATGAACTGAGCACTGTTCCCAGACCGTTCATGAGCACAGTGTAAGGTGTGCCGAGACCCACCACCCAGCGAGCCCCTCCCCTCCGTAGCACTGAGGACCCCCGGAGAAGATGGGGAGGAAAAAGATTCAGATCCAGCGAATCACCGACGAGCGGAACCGACAGGTAGGGAAGTCCTAGAGCCGTACGAAGTGGGTAGATCTGGCCGCCCACCCATCCTTCTCTGCAGGTGACTTTCACCAAGCGGAAGTTTGGCCTGATGAAGAAGGCGTATGAGCTGAGCGTGCTATGTGACTGCGAGATCGCACTCATCATCTTCAACCACTCCAACAAGCTGTTCCAGTACGCCAGCACCGACATGGACAAGGTGCTGCTCAAGTACACGGAGTACAATGAGCCACACGAGAGCCGCACCAACGCCGACATCATCGAGGTGGGCCCATACACACAGGCACCAGGATATACTCACCCAGCTGATGGCAGTGGTGCGGTTACAGACCCTGAGGAAGAAGGGCTTCAACGGCTGCGACAGCCCCGAGCCCGACGGGGAGGACTCGCTGGAACAGAGCCCCCTGCTGGAGGACAAGTACCGACGCGCCAGCGAGGAGCTCGACGGGCTCTTCCGGCGCTATGGGGTGAGCCCCACTCACTCTGTCTCTGTTGGCCCGCCTGATCCTGCCCCTCCATCTTTCTGTCTAGTCAACTGTCCCGGCCCCCAACTTTGCCATGCCTGTCACGGTGCCCGTGTCCAATCAGAGCTCACTGCAGTTCAGCAATCCCAGCGGCTCCCTGGTCACCCCTTCCCTGGTGACATCATCCCTCACGGACCCGCGGCTCCTGTCCCCCCAGCAGCCAGCACTACAGAGGAACAGTGTGTCTCCTGGCCTGCCCCAGCGGCCAGCTAGTGCGGGTGAGTGGGCTGGCAGGTGGGTAGGTGAGGTGGTCAGCTCATCCTGGTTCTGTTTTTCCTCCAGGGGCCATGCTGGGGGGTGACCTGAACAGTGCTAACGGAGCCTGCCCCAGCCCTGTTGGTGAGTGCAGTCATCCTTCTACCTGGAGGTGGTTCCTTTTACCCTCTTGTTGTCACTTCTCCAGGGAATGGCTACGTCAGTGCTCGGGCTTCCCCTGGCCTCCTCCCTGTGGCCAATGGCAACAGCCTAAACAAGGTCATCCCTGCCAAGTCTCCACCCCCACCTACCCACAGCACCCAGCTTGGAGCCCCCAGCCGCAAGCCCGACCTGCGAGTCATCACTTCCCAGGCAGGAAAGGGGTTAATGCATCACTTGGTAAGTGGGTGTCTGGGCCAAGGGTGGGGGCTGAACATCCCCTTGGTTTTATTTCTGCTCTCAGACTGAGGACCATTTAGATCTGGTAAGTGAGGCTGTGAGCTCTTTGCTGTGGCTGCCACCTCCTGACGGACAGTTTTCTCCTACAGAACAATGCCCAGCGCCTTGGGGTCTCCCAGTCTACTCATTCGCTCACCACCCCAGTGGTTTCTGTGGCAACGCCGAGTTTACTCAGCCAGGGCCTCCCCTTCTCTTCCATGCCCACTGCCTACAACACAGGTGAGTGTTCATGTGACATGTGCATGTGTGCATCCAGGTTCATCCTCACTTTTCCTCCATGCAGATTACCAGTTGACCAGTGCAGAGCTCTCCTCCTTACCAGCCTTTAGTTCACCTGGGGGGCTGTCGCTAGGCAATGTCACTGCCTGGCAACAGCCACAGCAGCCCCAGCAGCCGCAGCAGCCACAGCCTCCACAGCAGCAGCCACCGCAGCCACAGCAGCCACAGCCACAGCAGCCTCAGCAGCCGCAACAGCCACCTCAGCAACAGTCCCACCTGGTCCCTGTATCTCTCAGCAACCTCATGTGAGTCCTGGGGAGACTGCATGTGAGTGTGTCCTTGTACCCCATTTCCATTGCCTGCCTCCAGCCCGGGCAGCCCCCTGCCCCACGTGGGTGCTGCCCTCACAGTCACCACCCACCCCCACATCAGCATCAAGTCAGAACCGGTGTCCCCAAGCCGTGAGCGCAGCCCTGCGCCTCCCCCTCCAGCTGTGTTCCCAGCTGCCCGCCCTGAGCCTGGCGATGGTCTCAGCAGCCCAGCCGGGGGATCCTATGAGACGGGAGACCGGGATGACGGACGGGGGGACTTCGGGCCCACACTGGGCCTGCTGCGCCCAGCCCCAGAGCCTGAGGCTGAGGGCTCAGCTGTGAAGAGGATGCGGCTTGATACCTGGGTACTGTAGCATCACCTCTCCTGTCTGCCAGTCACACCCCCTTCTCCATCTCCTCTCTTCACAGACATTAAAGTGACGATTCCCACTCCCCTCCTCTCAGCCTCCCTGATGAAGAGTTGACAATCTCACCGCCCGCCCTTCCCTGCCCCGGGCTCCTCCCGCTCGACCCCCACTTCCTTTCTTGTGCTTCGTGTCCTGTTGACGGTTACATTTGTGTATAATTATTATATTATTATTATTATTATTATATTTTTTTTAATTTGGATTCTCGCTTTGGAGAGGGGGATGCTCTCATCCCCTCTTTCTGTACCCCCCACCATTTTCACTGGCTGGGGGGCTCTCTTTTTCGCGGGAAGGGGGGACACTTTGCACGTTGTACACATATGCTGCAGGAAGGGGGTGGGGGGCCCAATAAGGCCTTTGGGAAAGGACAGGTGCCGAGCCCTGCATGTGGAGCCCTCCCACCCCACCCCCAGATAGAGGGAAATAACCAAAAAACTACCAAACAACAGAAACCCACACTCTAGACTGAAACCCCAAAGTGGGCTTGATGGGTGGGTTTGTGTTTCAAGGGGAAAGTGAGGCAGAGGTTCTGAAAAGGGTCTCTGTTTTTGTGTTCATGTAGCCATAGGCACATGGAGCAGAATACTTAAGCCTGGCCCCCAAATGCCCCTGCACACACACGTGCCACACCTGCGCTGATTCTTGTGTGTGCTGCACCCCCAAGGTGTGTGGGTGCTGGCTGAGCTTTGGGCCGGGAAGGCAGCCTGGGAATCTGAGGCTGGAGACAGGGGTTTGAGGTGGGGGCCTCTCTGGAAGCACATTTGGAGGGAAAGACAAGAGAGCCATGAGGAGAGGGCTGAGGAGGGCAGAAGGGCTAGGCAGGGGGCAAATTGAGCCCCTCCCTTCCCCAGTTTTTCTCTAAGATATACAGTGCAATAGCTCCCCACCCCTCAGTTGACGCCAGCCCTGTAAAGCTGGCCACAGTGTGCAGGGAGAATGGGGAGAGGGTCTTCAGTGAGGTGGCTGGGGCGAGAGTCGGCCTGGACTTCCCTGGGGTGCTCCAGGCCAGAGCTCTTTCATTGGGGCGAGTGTGGTGAGGGGACGTCCTTGGTCTTGCACGCACACTACCTGGGGGAGTCAACACTGGGATGGTCTGTGGGGTGGGAGGGCCTACGGATGGGTCCGTAGAGGTCCCACCTCCCTCATTCCTCCTTGGCCCCTCTCCCTAGCTTCTCCTGTTAGCTCCTTCTGCTCCTGACCCCACCTCCTTGCTCTTGGCGCCCCTATTGTCTCTGGCTACCTCCTTGTCCCACCACCTCCAGGCTGCATCCCACCTTCCCTCTTGGCTACTGTAATTGTAAATAGCGACCTTTGGAAAACGTTAGCGGTGTAACAGTCCAGGAAACTGTTTTTTTTTGTTGTTGTTGTATTGATATGAAATGAGATTCTATTTTTGTCAAAGTATATTGTAATAATAATGACTCAAACGGCCCGTACTGTACAGACGAGATTCTTCTGCTGTTGTTCTTGCTCCCCTCCCCTCCTCTGAGTCCGCCCCTCCCTGCTGCCTCCTCAGTGGGGCAGTGGGCAAGGGGCCCAGGGGCAGCCGAAGCACGGGGTCCTGAGACCTCAGGCAGGATTGGAGATCAAACCAGAGGGGGCAGGCCCCCAGCCTGCTCTCTAGGATCACCCCCCGCCCTAAGGGGCCTGGCCTGGGGTGACGTGGCCAGGCAGACTGTCTGCCCCACTCCTTCACACAAGCCCAGCTCCTCTGCCCAAGGGGTGCGGCGCCCCCTTGGGGTTTCCTCCCAGTTGGAGAGTAGAGTTAAGACAAGGCCCAGTTTTGTGTTAGCCGACCGTCTTTGCCCACCTCTATGACCCAGCCTCTTGCAGTATTCCCATACTTGATGCAGGGAAGGAACCAGAAGCAGAGGGGCCTCTACGCAGGTACACACGTGTACCTGAGTGTGTTCATGAGGGCATCTGGTGTTTATGTGTCTGAGTGTAGCTTTGTATTTATGTGTGTGTGTGTGTGTATGTCTGATTGCACGGGTGTACTTTTGTATTTATGTGTGTGTGTGGTTGCACGGGTGTGCCTCTGTGTGTCTCTGACCCTGGCTGGGTGTGTGTGCAAATCTGTGTGACTGGAGCTCTAGGGGCATCTCTGTGTCTGAGTGTGCCTGGTGTGTGTTTACAAAGGGAGAGTTGGCTGCTCCAGCTCCACAGCCCTGGGACCCCAACTCCTGTCTTCCCTGCTCCTTTCCCTGTGTTCACCCTCAGCTCTGACACATTGAACTGCAGTTGGGGGGATTGGCAGTTAGCCCTCTGTGCTTCTCCCTGCAGCCCTACCTCTGCCAAGGTCTCTCCCTCCAGGGACCTCTGCTTCCACCCACATATGTCCACTTAGTCACCCACACTTGACACAGTTCCTGGAGTACCCTCTTCCCCCAACCCCAGACCTGCTTTCAGAGCAAAACTCAAGTCCCTCTTCCTCCGTGAAGCTTCTCCCTCAGCTGAGCAGTGATCACTTACTCACTCTTAACCCCAATCCGCTGACTGGGTGGGGACAGCACGTCCAGCCTTCCCACCTCTCCTGCAGGCTTCTAGACGGAGTTTCAAAAACTGATGAGCCTCGATCCAGGGCTTGAAAGAAGCCAGGGTGTAATCTTGTTCATGCATGCGTCCCCAGAGCCTCGCCCAGTGCCTGGCACATAGTAGGCACTCAATAAATGCTGAATGGGTGAATAGTTGAATGATAGGTGCTCAATAAATGAATGAATGGCCTTCCCTTCTCAGGCTATTCCCACCATTAGTCTGCCCACCTTTCTAGGCTGGGCTTGGCCACCATTAAACACGGGGTGGGGGTGAGGGCCCCTGCAATTCACGGTGCAATATTCACCAGTTTTGCCCTCTGCCTCATAAAGGCAAACCTGGCTTTTGATTACCATGTGTGGATGTTTCAGTGTCCTTTCTTCTCTGTCCCTGGGGATGGGGTGGTCTGTGAATATGTGACATTTCTGCAGTTCAGTATCCGAAGGTTTCTCTTGGGGGTAGGGGCTCCTGGGCGGCCAGATGAATGGGTCCCTGGGAACCCAGACCTCAGATGAGGACTTAATGTCTTCTTCCTCTCAAGCCAAATTCGCCTCCACCCACTCCCTCTGAAGAACTGGGCATTTGCCAAAGTAACCACTGGAGTCATCTAATGGCCCTCCCCCTCCCCAGGTTTCCCACAGCTTTCAGGGACAGTGGGCAAGAGGACACCCCCCCCCACCACCTCAGTGGAACACACCATTCTCCCCCCCTCAACAGCACACTCAGTGCAGCAAGACTGACCCCTGACCCCCTCCCAGCCCTCCCTACCTTGGACAGGAAGGAAGTAATGCACCTTCTCTTGCTGATTATTTATTTGTTTGGAGAGACAGAAATGTAAAAGTGTATCTAGAAATATCTATATCTCTATATATTTTTAACTGACTCTTTGGAATCCCCTGGGGTGGGGTGAGGGGTAAGTTTAGGCTTTCGCGGAGGGGAGGAGACATGGAGCCTGGGAACTCCTTGTTCTCCCCTCTGCTGCCTCTCCCCACCCCTTAAAGCAGTTGGTAGAAGGAATGGTATTTGTATGGGGGGAGGGAGGCTGGAATGGAGAATCTGGATTCTCTCCTCTTCCCCATTCTCCAGAGGGAGGGAGGTGGTGAGGAAGAGGAAGGGAGGGGCAGGATGGGCCATGGAGGTGCCCCACCCCCACACCTGACAATCACCCACACTCCTGGGGCTCTTCCTGGGTCCTGGGGCAGGGCGAGTCCAAGTGTGAGGCTGTTGATTTGTTTTCAATATTTCTTTTCGTGCTGTATGGTGATGCTTTCTTAGTATTCTACACAATAAGAAAAGACAAAGTCCTCGAGATTCTTATGAGTTTTGTTTGAAAACTCTTTCACTATATTTGTTGTAAAGAGGTTTACTATTAAAAGAAAAAGAATACACGTTTCTGATACTTCGGCGTGGGTTTTGGTTTCTTTGGTGCCG